TTTACTGAGCAACAACAGGTTGGAGAAACTAGTAGGGCTTCCAGTTTTTTGGTAAACCTATTGTTTAAAAGTCTGCCTGGTCATCAGATTCCAGTCGTCTTGTTTCTGCCTCAGATGATAAAACTCTAAAATTATAGGATGTGAGATCTGGAAAATGTTTGAAAACACTAAAGGGGCACAGTAATTATGTCTTTCGTTGCAACTTCAATAGCATGTATATTTTACACACTTTCATGACCATTAATCATCTCCTAAAACTGGGGAAAGCTCTCTAAAACCTCCTTAAGAGTAACCTTATCCGTTACCCTATTCCACCAACCTCTTTGTCCTTTTCTGTTTCAAGCAACTTTGAGATACCGACTTCTCTATGGAAGCTTAAGCCGTAGATGCTAAAACAAACGTTTGCTCGTTACTCCCAGCAGAGCACCGGCTTTTAAAGGACCTCAACAGACACGTTTCTTAACCTTTACGAAACTTTTCCAGGGGAAACTTAAACCAGGAATTTTACAATCTGGCATAAATTCTGTCACCCGCCCCGTGACTCCATCGCCACACATGCCACCTGGCTCCACACCACAACAAACAGGAGGGAGCGGAACCCATGCAAAGCAGGAGCTTCCCCCGTTTCCGGCGTCTGGGTGGATCTACGTTAGCTGCCGTTTAGGCAGCTTACGCGTCAGGTGTGGGCCTAAGCCTGCAGCTAAGGTAGGCATCCGCAAATCTAGTCCTTCTCTGTGACAATTTCCAAAAAGAAATGGTTTTTGAAACAACGATCCACTGCTTCCCACACTATCCAGTTAGGTCCGGGACAGACCCTACCCAGCTAATGCACTCACCCAAGAAGGCAGTCGCTTTCGCATTTGAAGGGCGGGGCGAAAAAGACCGGAAATGAACATTGGCGACTTTTTTGCGCAGGCGCAGATGGCCGTCTCCCATTGGTCATCTCGGCTCGGTAGTGGTAGGAGGGACTTCCTTTGCACATGCGCCAGGCTGCTTTTCCGGCTTTGTTGGAGATTGACGCGGCAGTGCACACCTGCTGGTACGAGCAAAAGTAGCCGACAGGCCAGAGTTTCCAGTTTCGGTGGCTTCGTAGGCTTTTAGCTTCTGAAATCCGCTAAAAGCGGCGGTTCATTCATCTTCAAGTACCTAGCCTGACTGGTAGGGCTGCTCAGCATTCCGAAACATTTCGACCTGGGGAGGGGGGCGGCGGTGAAAGAATACTTTCTGTAGAGAGTGCCCCTCGCGTCGCCCCTGCTTTGAAGGCTTTATGTATTAACGGAATGCCGAACATTTGTGTCCTACTTGCTGACAGCGCACAGGATCCTTCTAACAGTATTTCTCAAGTACTTAACAAAAAGATGAAAACTTGAAGTCCAAGCCGTGCTGCTGATTCCGTCTCACAGTTTAAAGACTGTCCAGAAACTTTAAGCTTTCAAAACTGTACATTTTAAAATCCTGTGCGTTTATCTTCATTTTGCTGGGCAGAAAGCCAAAGTACTGGACTGCCTGGTTCAGGGCTGAACGCCTAGTACACCTGCTAACTTGGAGCTTCAGAGCCATGGCAACCAAGGAGTCAAGAGACGCCAAAGCACAGTTGGCCCTCTCCTCATCGGCCAATCAGAGCAAGGAAGTGCCTGAAAACCCAAACTATGCTCTCAAATGTACTCTTGTGGGACACACGGAAGCAGTGTCATCAGTTAAGTTTAGTCCTAATGGAGAATGGCTAGCAAGTTCTTCTGCTGATAGGCTAATCATAATTTGGGGAGCATATGATGGAAAATATGAGAAAACACTCTATGGTCATAATTTGGAAATATCGGATGTTGCCTGGTCATCAGATTCCAGTCGTCTTGTTTCTGCCTCAGATGATAAAACTCTAAAATTATGGGATGTGAGATCTGGAAAATGTTTGAAAACACTGAAGGGGCACAGTAATTATGTCTTTTGTTGTAACTTCAATCCGCCATCCAACCTTATAATCTCGGGATCTTTTGATGAGACTGTAAAAATATGGGAGGTGAAAACAGGAAAGTGTCTCAAGACTTTGTCTGCTCATTCTGACCCAGTTTCTGCTGTTCATTTTAATTGTAGTGGGTCCTTGATAGTGTCAGGTAGCTATGATGGCCTCTGTAGAATCTGGGATGCTGCATCAGGTCAGTGTTTAAAAACGCTCGTTGATGACGATAACCCTCCTGTCTCTTTTGTAAAATTTTCTCCAAATGGTAAATACATTCTCACTGCAACTTTGGACAACACTCTTAAACTATGGGATTATAGCAGAGGCAGGTGCCTGAAAACATACACTGGTCATAAGAATGAGAAATATTGCATATTTGCCAATTTTTCAGTTACTGGTGGAAAGTGGATTGTGTCTGGTTCCGAGGATAACCTGGTTTACATTTGGAACCTTCAGACTAAAGAGATTGTGCAGAAATTACAAGGCCATACAGATGTTGTGATCTCAGCAGCTTGTCATCCTACAGAAAACCTCATCGCATCAGCAGCATTAGAAAATGACAAAACAATTAAACTGTGGATGAGTAACCACTAATCCCTTTGAAAATCAAGTAGTAGAGCCAAGTTGGCCAAAAAACTTGGATATTTAAAAAGACGGTTTCTTTTAATTTTGGCAGTTTGGTATTTTAAAAATTGTCTATTGTTAAATTTTGAGATTCATACACTACATTTACAAAATGAGATAGTTGAAAAAGCACATCTAGAATTCAGCTTCTGACTACCAATCTTTTTTGAGCAACTTTTTGTAATTTTTATGGATTTATGTCACTTTTATTACAGGGATATATTGCATAGTGGTGAAATCTGGGCTTAGTATACCCTCACCCAAATAGTATACATTGTACCTAGTAAATACTTTCCCATCTCTCACCCCACTCCCACCTTTGAAGGCTCTAGTGTCTATGATTCTGCTCTCCACGTCCAGGTGTACACATTGTTTATCTCCCACTTACGAGAACATGTGGTTTTTGACTTTCTGTATCATTACTTCACTTAATGGCCTCCAGGTCCATCCATGTTGTTGCAAAAGATAAGATTTCATTATTTTTTTTTGGCTGAGTAGTATTCTGTGGTGTGTATGTGTGTGTGTGTATGCATATATGTGTATGTGTATGTATATAAGTATATACACCACATTATCCAGTCATCTGGATATGTATATAAGTATATACACCACATTTTCTTTATCCAGTCATCTCTTGATGGACCCTTAGGTTGGTTCCATAACTTTGCTATTACGAATAGTGCTGCGATAAACAGCACTATTATGAATAGTGCTGCGATAAACAGTGCAGGTGATTTTAAAATATAATTTCCTTTGGGTAGATACCTACTAGTGGGATTGCTGGATCGAATGGTAGTTTTTAGTTGGAAAATCTCCATACTGTTTTCCAGAGGTTGTAAAATGTACATTCCTCCCCACAGTGTATAAGCTGTGCCTTTACTCTGCATCTTTGCCATGATTCTTTTTGAGACAGAGTCTCTGGTGCCCAGGCTGGAGTGCAGTGGCACAATCTTGGCTCACTGCAACCTCTGCCTCCCGGGTTCAAGCAGTTCTCATGTCTCAACATCCCAGGTAGCTAGGATTACAGGCGTGCCACCATGCCTGGCTAATGTTTCTATTTTTAGTAGAGACAGGGTTTCACCATGTTCGAGGCTGGTCTTGAACTCCTGGCCTCAAGTGATCCACCTGCCTCGGCCTCCCAAAGTGCTGGGATTACAGGCATGAGCCACTGTACCCAGCCATTTTTTGACTTTTTAATAATAGCCATTCTAACTGGTTTAAGAGAGTATCTCATTGTGGTTATATTTTGTATTCCTCTGATGATTAGTGATGTTGAGCATTTTTTTGTGTGTGTTTGTTGGCCACTTGTATGTCTTCTTTGAAAACTGACTTCTAATCTTGAGGCCTATTAATAATTTCATTTGTCTGTCACTGGACAATTTCTCATTCCTCTCAGTGACTATCCTAGAGGATCAGTGTATTTGAGAAATATTTAGAAGTAAAGTTGACAGGACAGGATGATTGATTAAAAGAGGGGAGCAAGGGAATTTGAAATAATTCCAGGGTTTCTGGTTTGGGAGATCAGATGAACAAGTGCATAAGCCTGGGATGCTGGTGGAGGACTGGAGAGACATGGCAGATGCTACCTGCACACTTTTGGTAATATTCTGTGTGATGGGATATGAAATGGTCCATAGAAAAAAACCGGAAAAATACGCCAAGGTTAGGTTCATTCTAAGAGTCTAAAAATTTCAAAAACCAAAACAACATTATAAATGGTGTTTCTCAAGGACCTTTCACTACCTTTTTAGATTGTGCTTGTGATTTTCAGGCAAGCTAAATGTCTGATGAAGACTGCTCTTCTTTTGTTCTGTGTCTGACCTACTAATTCCTGCCCATGCTTCAAACTCAGTTCAGAAATCACTGAAGGAACCATCCACTGCCGGCCTGCCTGCAACCACAGCTGACAGCTGAGTTAGTTAGGTTTTCCTGTCCCTATTATTTACCAGTTTGTACTGAAATGCTTTCATGGGCTGTGCTTCCAGATTATGAGTTCTGTGGAATCAGGAAGTATGTCTCTGTATTCTTGTATTCTTTGGCTTTTTTGTGTAGTAAAGGGACTCAAGTAATGTTTGACAGTGAAGGATACAACTTCATTCCTTGCCTGCTTTGATAAATTTTAGTAATAAATTCCCAAAACTATCATGTTGATTAAAAATAAAAAGTAACCGTAACCTCACACATTAACTTTATTCAAACAAACAGCACTTACAGGAAATGTAAAGTAGAAAAAGATTTCTGCCCACTTTACCTACGGAGACATGATAAACACGCAAAAAAAACCTAGAAATTAAGCAAAAAATAGCACAATAATTTAACTGAAAGCAACAAGGGCAAAACTGTCTCCTTTTGTAGTTTGTGGTACCTTATAGTAGTGCTCATTCAGTTTCGTTTGCTTGATAAATCTGAGGACTATGAGATATCAGAGTTACTAGTAGGGTAGGAGTGCTGTAAGGGTACTGGGAGAAGTAGGATTAGTTAGGGGCAGATCTTGAATTCTGGCCAAGAAACTGATATTTAACCCATAAAGAGATAGTCACTATATGTTATCAAATAGGAGAATAACACAAATGAGAAATGACTGTTAATTCCTGATGCATAATAACAGTTGTGAGCTTTAGTTTAATGTAATATTTGTAATAAAAACGTTTGGCCAGGCACCATGGCTCATGCCTGTAATCCCAGCACTTTG